CAGTCTCGGCTCACTGCAACCTCTGCCTCCCCGGTTCAAGCAGTTCTCCTGTCTCAGCTCCCCGAGTAGCTGGGACTACAGTTGAACGCCACCATGCCCGGCTAATTTTTGCATTTTAGTAGAGACAGGGTTTCACCATATTGGTCAGGCTGGTCTTGAACTCCTGACCTCAGGTGATCCACCCGCCTCAGCCTCCCAAAGTGCTGGGATTACAGGTGTGAGCCACCGCGCCCTGCCTAATCTTTTCTATATTTTATTGCTTAGTTATGTCCTGCAGTATTTTAAACCCTTTCTCCCATGGGCTGTAGGCTCCTTAATGGCAGGGACAGTGTCTTTTATTTATTTGATACCATTTACTTATTTTGAGAAGTGGGCATGAAATACTTTGGAGGGCACATAAAACTTGGGTCTGGATCCTGGTTCCAACACTTAGCTGTTTGGCCCTGGGTAAGTCTCTTAACCTCTCTGAGCCAGTTTCTTCGTCTGTAAAAGTCGCTAGTGACACTTGTTTTGCAGAATGAGGGGCAAAAATTACAGAGAATACAAAGCACCAGGAAAGTGTCTGTTGTACCCAATAGTTTATATTCCTTCCCCGTATGGTTAGAGCCTTTCCTAAATTGGGAGGAAGGTGTTCCTTAACTACTGCCCATACTGGGACACTTTAAACTTGAAAAGGGGCACTGTTAATAATTACGTCCGTTCCAGGGACGCAGAGCCACCCTACCCTAGTTCACAACAACTGGCAGGGTTCGGATAGCACGCAATATCCCAGTGCCTAAGCACAGCCCCAAGCATAACGCTCAATAAATGCCTGTTGAATCAACGAGCGAACAGAAGCTGACCCTCACTCCGTTTTTTGGACATCATTGAGTGAAGCAAATTGAAAAGCCCGCCCCCGCTGCGCCCCCACCCCCACCCCGTCCCAGAGCCACCAGCAGCCTCAATTCCCCGAGGTCTGCCCTTCTCTAGCCCACCGTCCCGCCCCCAGTTGCCTTGACATCAGTGACGTCGCGAGGGGCGTGGCCTCTCTCCATCGTCTCCTGGTGCCCTGGGCCCCTCCGCATCCGAACCTGGGGGGAGGATGAGGTTGGTGGCCTTTGACCGTACTCGCCTCCCGCCGGGCCAGCATCTAACTAAGCCCGCCTGGCCGCCCTTCTCGGGCGCGCAGTTGTCTCGAGTGTGGGTACCCACCTCCACCCCCACCCTCACCCGGGTGAACTAGCGGGGGTTCTAGAGAGTGCCGGCTCCCAGTGAGCCCTCTCCAACAGCTGCGGGCCACGAGATCCTGAGAACCTGGGCCCAGCGCTCAGCCCAGGCCCGCCCCTTCCCGGGCAGCCCCGTCGCTCCGCGTCCTAGGGGGCGGGCGGGAAGGATGGGACCCCCGCCTAGGAGGCGCGCAGGCGCCGCCGAGCGCGGGAGAGAAAGAGTTAAACTAGGTGCCGGCGCCGGGCGCGGCGGGAGTGGGGGAGGGGAGCGAAGAGAAAGTGAGAGCGGGGGCGGAGCGGGGACGGGAGCGAAAGAACATCCTGTGCCCGTCGCCGGATGCGCGCGGGGGGAGGAGGTAGTCCGGGGAGGGAGAGCAAGACCGGGGGAGGCCCGGGACGGGGAAAGGCGCGGCCTCCTTCCCCCCGCCGCAACCTCCTCCTCTGGGGGCGCTGGCCCCCTCTGCTCCCCGCGCCTTAGGCTGAGCTACCCGGAGGCCCCAGGATCTGGTTCCTGGGCAGGAGTAAGCGCTAGCTGGGGAGATGATCTCGGAGAGTGTGGGATCCACGTTAAGGCAGGGGCGGCCCCCAGCCTTTCATCTCTTGGCTTTCTGCAAGGGAAGCTCGCACGTGTTGAGCGTCCCCTGTGCACCGAAAGTACACACATTATCTCAGTCCTGACAGCGGCACTTCCAGGCAGTAGACAGGAATTCATAGACTCGCATTCTAGAGGAGGAAACAGACTCAGATTATGGAATTTGTCCAAACCCCACACTGTTGGGATGTGAATGCAAGCCTGTCGGACTGCAAAGGGCTTTTCACTGGAGTTTAGGGTAGGGTAATTTCCCCTTAGCTTCTATGCGCACTCTGCCTCTAATCTCTCTGAATCATTTGAAGGCAGAACCAGAAGAAATGGGCCTTAGGTGTGGCAGGAGGGAGTTAGGTTGCAGCCAAGAAAGAACACTTTTTGGAGGTCTTTAAAGAACAGGTGAGCCTTACCTGTGCTTAGGAAGTGAGGGTTGCAGAATCGGCTCCATGGGATGGAGGGGCCAGTAACTCTGGGTCCCACCCTGGAGAAGGGCAGAGCAAGGACCTTGTCTTGAGGGATTTATTCTCAGATCCACCAAAGTAGCCTGGGAACCTAAATGACAGTTCCCATCAGGCAGCCGTTTTCTGCTCGGAGTTCAGTGGAGATGCGATGGGGTTGCATGGCAGTGGGGAGGCTTCCATGGGCTTCTACTCACCCCTCACCACAGGGAGTTCATGTAGTCACCCACCTTGGGGCTAAATAGAGTGCCAGGAATGATGACCCTTGAGGAGGGCTGAGGACAGGAATAGAATGGCCACCCAGGAGTGTTGCTTGTTCCCTGCCTGCTGCCTAGGGTGTACTGGGCCAAGGCTCTGAGTGGGCAGGCCTGGCTGGCCGCAGCATCATTGGAGATGCTGTTTCCCTACCTCCTTCCATCCTGGGTGCAGCCCAGGACCCAGAGCCTTCTGTCCCAGTTCTCCCAAAAAGGGATCAGGGCCAGGTAGGTGAACACCTGTTCTGGTGCAGCATGCTCAGCACTGGCTGTGGGCGTGGCCCTAGTTTGGAGCTGGCCACTTGCCTGTTCTGCAACAGAGAGTGGGGACAGAAGTTGCGGGGAGACCCTGGTGGGGAAGAGGGAAGGGTCTGGTCTCACCTGCCCCATCCTAGTGGTGGGGATCAAGACCTCCACAGGTGGGCTCACATCCTCTGGGGTGGTGGCATCTTCTGACTCCAGAGGACCTCACAAGCCGCCTCATATCCCTGGGGAGGCTGAGAGGTGATACTTCCAAATTTAGCTGAAAGGCACAGACTTACCCACATTTTAATCCTGGAGTTTTAGAATGGTAAATCCGAATCCCTTTAGGTTACAAATGCAGAAACAGACTAAGGCAAAGGCGATCCCTTTCTCCTCCAAGGTCACTCTGGTTAGAAGGGTCTGGAGCCCCAGTTACTAGATGCTGTCATTGTTCTGCCGCCAAGTCCTTAAAGAATGGCAGAACATGACTTAAACCACCTGCTAAGTACAAGATTCTATGCTGGAGATGCAAAGGTAGCTGTCCTCAAGAGCACTTTGTCAAACAGGTAAACTTCAGGGCAACATGCAGATGCTGGAAAAGGGTGGATTTGCCTCAAGAGTCTGTGCATGCTTTCTAAGATACTCCCCTCCTTTTCATCCTCTGATGCGGGGAGGGAACCCTACCTGAAGAAACACCCCAAGGCCCAGGGGTAGATCTAGGGTGGAGAGATCACATATGGGAGGGCCCGGAAAGAAAAGGAACAGGGTTGTCAATGGGCATACCCCAAACACCTCACCCAGAAATGCCCTAAGGCCCCAGCCCGGAAATGGACCTCTGCTGCCCTCTAATGGTGGAAAGGCAGCCTCTGGAGCTACCTGCTGGGGTCCCCCCTTAAAGAAGAGGAGATGTGAAGGACACTTCTGCCCTCTCCCCTTTTATTCCCCTTCTGTCTTATGCTTCATCTCCTGTGGTCTCTAAAGCAGAACCTTCTCTTTTTTTTTTTGAAATGGAGTCTTGCTCTGTCGCTTAGGTTGGAGTACAGTGGCGTGTCAGCTCACTGCAACCTCAACCTCCCAGGCTTAAGCGATTCTCCTGCCTCAGTCCCCTGAGTAGCTGGGATTACATGTGTGCGCCACAATGCCTGGCTAATTTTTTTGTATTTTTAATAGAGACAAGGTTTCACCATATTGGCCAGGCTGGTCTCGAACTGCTGACCTCAAGTGATCTGCCTGCCTTGGCCTCCCAAAGTGCTGGGATTACAAGTGTGGGCCATGGTGCCTGGCCCCATCTGTTCTCGAGCACTCCTGGCTGCCCCATTTCCTGACCACTGCCCTCCATCCCATTATCTCCCCAGTTTCCTTTGTTGCCTAGGTTCCAATTCTGGTACCCTGGTTCCTGACCCTGCCAGAGTTCTGGTTCCGGAAGGCCCCCCACAGGTGCCTTGGGCCTAGCTCTCACCTGGGCCCAGGGCAACACTGAAGACATGGGCAAGAGCATCCCCCAATACCTGGGGCAACTGGACATCCGCAAAAGCGTAGTCAGCCTGGCCACAGGCGCCGGGGCGATCTACCTGCTCTACAAGGCCATCAAGGCTGGCATAAAATGCAAACCACCCCTCTGTAGCAACTCACCCATCTGCATCGCCCGTGAGTGTCCGGGCCCTGGGGAGAGGGCTCTGACAGCCTGAACTGGGCTGGGGTGGCTGTCTAGGCCTGGCAGTCGAGCGAGAGCGGCACGGGCGGGACTCAGGTGAGCTCCGGAGGCTCCTCAACTCTTTGGAGTGCAAACAGGATGAGTATGCCAAGAGCATGATCCTGCACAGTATCACTCGCTGTGTGTACTTGCTGGAGGCTGAGGTAAGGGAAGCAGGAGGTCCCCCCTAGCCGGCCCTGCCTCTTCCATCTCTCCCCAATACTCCAGGCCTCTGCTTGTACTACGGATGACATCGTGTTGCTGGGCTACATGCTGGATGACAAGGACAACAGTGTCAAAACCCAAGCTCTGAATACACTTAAAGCTTTCTCTGGCATCAGAAAATTCAGGCTCAAAATCCAGGTGAGCCCAGGGATGCGTGGTGGGGCATGCAGAAAGTAAGCCCTTTTGTTCTCCCCCACTCCAGGAACACTCCATCAAAGTACTCGAACTGATCTCCACCATCTGGGACACGGAACTGCACATTGCGGGCCTCAGACTCCTCAACAACCTTCCACTGCCCGACTATGTGCATCCACAGCTGCGACGGGTGATGCCTGCCTTGATGGAGATCCTGCAGTCAGACTACATCCTGGCACAGGTGCCTGAGGACCATGGCCAAGGCCCTGCCTTCCTTCTCATGCTTTACTCTTTCCTTTATTCAGGTGCAAGCCGTACGACTGCTGAGCTACCTGGCACAGAAGAATGACCTTCTCTATGACATTCTCAACTGCCAGGTGAGAAAGAAATTGAAGAGGGGCTGATGAATTTATTCCCATTCTTTCTCTATTCCCATCACAGGTTCACTCCAACTTCCTAAACCTGTTCCAGCCCACACAGTCAGGGAGTCTCCTGTATGAGGTACTGGTGTTTGCTGAGCGGCTGAGTGAGGGCCGGAACGCACCCCACTACCACGTGGTGAAATGGCATTACAACGAACAGTCCCTGCATGAATCCCTCTTTGGGGAAGAGTCCCGACTGGCAGACCGACTACTTGCCCTGGTCATCCACCCTGAGGAAGATGTTCAGATCCAGGCCTGCAAGGTCATTGTCAGCCTGCAGTATCCCCAGGACTTGAGAGCCCGGCCCTCCTCCTGCCAGCCCAGTCGTTCCTACTTTAAAAACACGGAATAAAATTAAGGAGAGCCAATAAATGAGTATAGGAGAGAAACTTGAAGTTTCTTGAAGCTCGAATGTCTGTTGGTGGCCTTCCAGGGCTGGGTGGAGATTTCATTCAGCATAACCTCTGCTCCAGAGTGTGGTACAGCATGGGCTTATCTCTCAAAACACATCCCCACTTCTATGTTTGGGGGACTAGCTCCCCTCTTCTCTTGCTGCTTTTCTTTCTTTTTTTTTTTTTGAGATGGAGTCTTGC